CATATACAGAGACTTTCATGTGGAAATTTTGTTAAAAGGATATTAGAGATAATGCCACAAACAAATGTGCCACAGGCCAACTTATAATGAGTGGGCCACGTGGATTTGTCCAGATATTCAATAATCAGAAATTTGGATGCTTCTTTTGAAAAACACAATAACTCACCCATTTACAGAATCTGAGATCAAGAAGGGATCTTGAGATCCTTGCCACTGAGGAAGGCCTTATGTCCATCTTGTTCACCATCACCTAGTTCAGTATGTTTTTGAATGAAAGAAAAAACGAAGAGCACCTCAATCATCGCACAGATGGAGAAACTGTTTCCTCCAGAAAACACAGGGCTTAATGCCCAATGTTACACATCTCCACAAAATAACACCAATAGCAGCAATAATTATGGCTACTACTACCAACACATGTCACCTACTGTGTGCCAGGCACTCTTCCAAGTGCTTTATGTACATCAACTTACTTAATCCTCATAATAATCCTACGTGGTGGGTATTATTTTCATTAAATAGGTGAGAAAACTGAGTCACACACCACGTCTACACCTCAGTCCTCTTTCTTCCCCGCCATTTCATGCACACCCTAACTAGAAATTCGATCTGACGCTAGCCAGCATGGATCCTTACAAGGGATGTTCCGAGGGCACATCTGCGTGTTTGTGTGCAATGAGGAAAGTGGCGAGCTTTTTAAAGACCCACCGCCAGAAAACAATGTCCTGATGTCCTGTATTTACTCTGGCTTCATCCCGGGAGCGCCCCTCCCAGTGGGCCACGGGGACCTGAGACAGGCTACTCCACGGGGTCCCCAGCCTCTCTCGCCCTCTAGCGCGAGGCGAGCGCCGCGCAGCCCCTGGGGACCCGCCGGGCTGGGCCGCAGCCCCCGCCCGCGCCACCTGCTCCCCAGCTCCAGCGTCCCCGCCCCGCGTCCCGCCCCCGCGCCGCGCCCGCGCCCCGCGGTCCCTCCCTCCGGCGTGACGGGAGCATCGGCGCTGGCTGCCCGGGCCGCGAGCGCAGCAGAGCTGTCAGCGGGCGGACGGGCAGCGGGTGACGGAGCGGCGAGACGAGCGCACAGCAGTCGCGGCCCGGGAGCCGGAGCTGCCGCCGCACCCCGGGAAGGCTGCCTTGCCGCCGGCCCGCCGACCGCGGCCGGACGAAGATGCTGTTCCGCGCCCGGGGGCCGGTACGGGGCAGGGGCTGGGGGCGGCCGGCGGAGGCTCCCCGCCGCGGGCGCTCGCCGCCCTGGAGCCCCGCCTGGATTTGCTGCTGGGCGCTCGCCGGCTGCCAGGCGGCCTGGGCTGGGGACCTGCCCTCCTCCTCCAGCCGCCCGCTTCCTCCTTGCCAGGAGGTGAGCAGCACCTGGTCCTCTACCTGGAGTTTTAACAAAGGCTTGTTTTTGTGATTGTTTGCAGAAAGATTATCACTTTGAATATACGGAATGTGATAGCAGTGGCTCCAGGTGGAGAGTTGCCATTCCAAATTCTGCAGTGGACTGCTCTGGCCTGCCTGACCCAGTGAGAGGCAAAGAATGCAGTATGTTTTGTCATTTTGACCATTTGTTTTCTAGTAATGGGTTGTCCATTCTTCTGCCTTCCAGCTTTCTCCTGTGCTTCTGGAGAGTATCTAGAAATGAAGAACCAGGTATGCAGTAAGTGTGGTGAAGGCACCTATTCCTTGGGCAGTGGCATCAAATTTGATGAATGGGATGAATTGCCGGCAGGATTTTCTAACATCGCAACATTCATGGACACTGTGGTGGGCCCTTCTGACAGCAGGCCAGACGGCTGTAACAAGTAAGAATCCAAAGCAGCCTTTGGCTCTTAACATGTAAAGTGCTTCTTGGTTTTGTTTCCACAGCTCTTCTTGGATCCCTCGTGGAAACTACATAGAATCTAATCGTGATGACTGCACGGTGTCTTTGATCTATGCTGTGCACCTTAAGAAGTCAGGCTATGTCTTCTTTGAGTACCAGTATGTCGACAACAACATCTTCTTTGAGTTCTTTGTAAGACCTTTTGTATTCTGGAATTTACTTTTACTTTACTAGGGCTCTTGTGTTTAATCCACAGATTCAAAATGATCAGTGCCAGGAGATGGACACCACCACTGACAAGTGGGTAAAACTTACAGACAATGGAGAATGGGGCTCTCATTCTGTAAGTCTCTTTGTATTTCCTTCTTCTTTGCCTGCCCTAAGTGCCTTTATGTTTCTCTTTATAGGTAATGCTGAAATCAGGCACAAACATACTCTACTGGAGAACTACAGGCATCCTTATGGGTTCTAAGGCGGTCAAGCCTGTGCTGGTAAAAAATATCACAATTGAAGGTATTTCATGGCATTCTGTTTTAGTAGTCACCCCTCCCATGCTCTGTTTTTCATTACTGCACAGGGGTGGCGTACACATCAGAATGTTTTCCTTGCAAGCCAGGCACATTCAGCAACAAACCAGGTTCATTCAACTGCCAGGTGTGTCCCAGAAACACCTATTCTGAGAAAGGAGCCAAAGAATGTATAAGGTGTAAAGACGACTCTCAATTTTCAGGTAGAACTAGTTTATACTCTGCTTTTTTCTTTCCCATTTCTGAAACGCTTTTTTTATGTTGCAGAGGAAGGATCCAGTGAGTGTACAGAGCGCCCTCCCTGTACCACAAAAGACTATTTCCAGATCCATACTCCATGTGATGAAGAAGGAAAGGTACCAGCAGTGTTGCATCAACTCCATCCCATTGGTTGCTTTTTTTTTTTTTTTTTTTTTGTAGACACAGATAATGTACAAGTGGATAGAGCCCAAAATCTGCCGGGAGGATCTCACAGATGCTATTAGATTGCCCCCTTCTGGAGAGAAGAAGGATTGTCCGCCTTGCAACCCTGGATTTTATAACAATGGATCATCTTCTTGCCATCCCTGTCCTCCTGGAACATTTTCAGATGGAACCAAAGGTAGGATGTCAATTGGTCCAATAACTGGGCCTTTTTAATTGTTGACCCTACTTGTCTCCTGTAGAATGTAGACCATGTCCAGCAGGAACGGAGCCTGCACTTGGCTTTGAATATAAATGGTGGAATGTCCTTCCTGGCAACATGAAAACTTCCTGCTTCAATGTTGGGAATTCAAAGTGCGATGGAATGAATGGTAAGTTCAAAATCAGCCTACTTGATGTATTTTTATTAATAAAAATGACTTTTATTACTTCTAGGTTGGGAGGTGGCTGGAGATCATATCCAGAGTGGGGCTGGAGGTTCTGACAATGATTACCTGATCTTAAACTTGCATATCCCAGGATTTAAGTAAGGAAAACAATTCTAATTCTTTTCTGTAATATAAATATTGCCATTTTAATCTGTCAAATAGACCACCAACATCTATGACTGGAGCCACGGGTTCTGAACTAGGAAGAATAACATTTGTCTTTGAGACCCTCTGTTCAGCTGACTGTGTTTTGTACTTCATGGTGGTAAGTGGACGGGCGGCTTTCAAAGGCAGATTTATTTGAATATAGTTTTTCCACTATATTTCAGGATATTAATAGAAAAAGTACAAATGTGGTAGAATCGTGGGGTGGAACCAAAGAAAAACAAGCTTACACCCATATCATCTTCAAGAATGCAACTTTTACATTTACATGGGCATTCCAGAGAACTAATCAGGGTCAAGATGTAAGTTCCAAGCACTTTTTTTTAAAATTTTACAGAAGTCATTACTTTATGCTCTTTTTTTTAGAATAGACGGTTCATCAATGACATGGTGAAGATTTATTCTATCACAGCCACTAATGCAGTTGATGGGGTGGCGTCCTCATGCCGTGCCTGTGCCCTCGGTTCTGAACAGTCGGGTTCATCGTGTGTCCCCTGCCCTCCAGGCCACTACATTGAGAAAGAAACCAACCAGTGCAAGGAATGTCCACCTGACACCTACCTGTCCATACATCAGGTCTATGGCAAAGAGGCTTGTATTCCATGCGGGCCTGGGAGTAAAAACAATCAGGTAAGTGGGTCTGCATTTCAGGTATCCCCATGCTGCTATATTGTTTCTTTATCTTTAATCAAAGGACCATTCGGTTTGCTATAGTGACTGCTTTTTCTACCATGAAAAAGAAAATCAGAGTTTGCACTATGACTTTAGCAACCTCAGCAGTGTGGGCTCATTAATGAATGGCCCCAGCTTCACCTCCAAAGGAACAAAATACTTCCATTTCTTCAATATCAGTTTATGTGGGCATGAGGTGAGTTCTGGCTGTCAAGGTGAGATGGACCTAAAACCTTTCTTTTATGACTTTATTTTCCTAGGGGAAGAAGATGGCTCTCTGTACCAACAATATAACAGACTTTACAGTAAAAGAAATAGTGGCAGGGTCAGATGATTACACAAATTTGGTAGGGGCATTTGTATGCCAGTCAACAATTATTCCTTCTGAAAGTAAGGGTTTCCGAGCAGCCTTATCATCACAATCCATCATTCTGGCAGATACATTCATAGGTAAGCTTCCTTTGGTTCATATATGCATGCATTGCTTAATAGTTTCTTTTTAAATGTCATCTAGGAGTCACAGTTGAAACCACATTGAAAAATATTAATATAAAAGAAGATATGTTCCCAGTTCCAACAAGCCAAATACCAGATGTGCATTTCTTTTATAAGTAAGTGAAGATGCTGTTTCCCTTGACTATATGTTTTTTAAAAATGTTATTTGGCTTACAATAGGTCTTCTACAGCAACAACATCTTGTATTAATGGCCGATCAACTGCTGTGAAAATGAGGTGTAATCCTACTAAATCTGGAGCAGGAGTGATTTCAGTCCCCAGGTATCCTTATTTCCATATGATTTGTGTTTACCTTATGTGTTTTTGGTTTTGTTTATGATTTTAGCAAGTGCCCAGCAGGTACCTGTGATGGGTGTACGTTCTATTTCCTGTGGGAGAGTGCTGAAGCTTGCCCTCTGTGTACGGAGCATGACTTCCATGAGATTGAGGGAGCCTGCAAGAGAGGATTTCAGGTAAGGGATAAACTCTCAAGGCAGAGCTTCGGTCTTCTATGGTTTTATGTTTTTTTTTTTAAAGGAAACCTTGTATGTGTGGAATGAACCTAAATGGTGCATTAAAGGAATTTCTTTGCCTGAGAAAAAGTTGGCAACCTGTGAAACGGTTGACTTTTGGCTGAAGGTGGGAGCCGGTGTGGGAGCTTTTACTGCCGTTTTGCTGGTGGCTCTGACCTGCTACTTCTGGAAAAAGAATCAAAAGTAAGTACCCTCTGAGATGATCACAAGAGAGCCTTATTTGTTTATTTATTTTATCACTATTTAGACTGGAATACAAATATTCCAAGTTAGTAATGACGACTAACTCAAAAGAGTGTGAACTCCCGGCTGCAGACAGTTGTGCTATCATGGAAGGAGAAGATAATGAAGAGGAAGTTGTATATTCCAATAAACAGTCACTACTAGGAAAACTCAAATCTTTGGCAACCAAGGTGAGAGTAGAATTTTAACCTGGTGTTACTGGGTGTTTATAAAGTAGAGGGCATATTAACCTAATAATAGCATTCACGCAAGCTGTTATTTTGCATGTTTATATCTCAGTGGGTATTTATCCAACAGAAATACTCTTAGAAGCACATGATATAGATACAATAATATTCACTGCAGCATTGTTTTCGTTGGTTGTCAAACATCATCAGTAAGGAGTTAGATATTTTCATCTGTCAAAGTGATAGAATACTATGCAACTCTGCAGCTGTTAAAGATTGAGATAGCTATGTGTACTGATAAATCAATAGGTCCAAGATAGAGTGAAAACAAATGGACTATTGTATTTATATTAAATATACATTTATGTTTGTATTTGCATAGCAAACTGTTAACAGTGGCTGCCTTTTGGGAATAGTGAACTAATGAGAGTGTTTAGTCTTTGAAAGCAATACATTTTTGTGATATTGGAATTTTCACAAAGATACTATTTTATAATATAAAAGTGGGGGCTAATAAAAGATATTACATTCATTCATACTGTTCCTTTTTTATGACAAGATTGTTTTACATAGAGCAAACAAAAGTTATATAAATTATTGAGGTATGTGAGGTAAAATATTGCTGGCTTTGGATTTTGGAACAACTACCATATCCAAACATAACATGAAACCATACATTGTTTGAAAAGACATTTTATTTGATATTTTTCACCATTGACTTAAAAGATGAGAAATTATCAGCTTACTTAAGATTAAAAAAGAATGAAATAGAAGAAAGAAGATGACTTTCAAATGATTTATAACAGGATAGACAAGAGACAAAATTTACATTTATAAAGAGTAATAGTAACCATTTCCTTGTACTCTCCTAATTTAGGCACATAAATATAGGGAATTATTTAAGAGTAAAAATGAATAAACCGTCTTTCCCTTCTACTAATGGTTAATTTTTCCTTTTATTAATATGAAGATGTAAGGAGGGTACTATTGCCATAAAATAACAAAAAAATAGTGATTATTAAGATCGGAGATCTTTACCCTACTTGCAAGCTAACAAGTGAGTCTGCTACAGTTTCATGGACAGTTTAGAAGACATGAGAGTCATGTCAGAGATGAAGGACAGTTTCGTATTCATAGAGTAGTGCTAGCAGAGTAATAACCTTTATACCAGCTCCCAAAGCCACAGGTAGCCCACAAGGCTGTGTTCCCACAGCGCTATTTGCAGAGGAAATGATATCACTTGGTTGCATTACAGGAAAGGGATGCTAGGCCTTAGGAACCTGAATGTTCATAATGAACAGTAAACATGCCCATCCTTTGCCTCAAAGGGGGCTATTATCTTTATTGTTTTGGACAGGTAGCATACCTGTCCATTGCTTCTGGGAGACACTATTTCCAAGACTGTAAGCAAGCCTACCCTTTGCTCAGGAAGGAGACAATATATCTTTATATTCCAAGGAAATTTTCTATACAAAGATTCTTGAAAAGATAGTCTAGAACAAAGGGTAATCAGTTTCTCACTTTTAAGATGTACAGAAATGAAAGAGAACCATGGAGAATTGTCTCCAACAACATCCAAACCTCATTTTTATACCATGTTGGTTTCTGATGAATTTTCCCTTTATTTCCCCACTCCATGCACCATTCTGATTAATATGACTGACTGAAGCTGGGATCAAATTTGATCAATTTGCTTTATACAGCATTTAAATAAAGCTACTACCAATAGGACACCAAGCAGAAGTCATCTCACCAAGATGAGGCCAATCTGTATTGTTAACCTCAACCCTACCCTCAGGGTCCCAGACTCAACTAGCTGAACAAATGCTATGAACCATCAGGGTTTACCTTAGAAAGCTAGATAGCTTTCTTGTGTTGACCTTTCCACTGGCACTCAGATATTTCCTCCATAAGATTTGGACAAAAAGGGGACAAGGAAATTTTCAAAATCTTAACAGAAACCCAATATACAGAAGTCCTCCCTTATTTGCAGTTTCACTTTTCATGGTCTTACTTTTTGTGGTTTTAGTTACCCACCGTCAACTGTGGTCTGCAAACATTACATGGAAAATTCCAGAAGTAAACAACAAGTTTTAAATTGTGTGCTCCTCTGAATAGTGTGACGAAATCTCCTACTGTACTGCCTTGTCCCCCCCGGAAGTAAATCATCCCTTTATCTAGCATATCTTTGCCATATACACTACCTGCTTGTTAGTTACTTAGTAGTCATTTTGATTATCAGATTGAAAAAAAAAACAAAACCAGTATTATAGGGTTTGATACTATACTTGGTTTCAGGCATCCACTGGAGCTGGGGGGGAGTTGGAATGTATCCCCTGGGAATAGGGTGGGGGGTACTGTATCTCTGATTTTTGTCACACACTTGGTGAGCAGTAAACTCAATCAAGTGGTTACTATCCTTTTGATCTAGGGTCATGGCAATCCAACAAGACAATCCAGATACATTAATCCAGGTACTACAGGATATATTAGTGATTGCACAGACTTTGTCTTGGTTCTCAAAGAGAAAGTATAGGGTAATTATATTGTGAATAACAATGTATGGACAGTGAGTTGATGTTGACCTGAATGCCTTTGATGGCTGAGGTGGTGTAATTGATTACTTCAAGCTAAGGTCAAAGGCAAATTTTATACCACCTTTTCTAACATCCATAACAGTAGGGGTATTTTCCTAAACAGTTGAAGATCTCTTATGACTACTCCTAAGGTGTAAGTTATCATGTTTTTAGTGAGGAAGCAAGTTAGTGTCTGACTTCTACACAAGAAGTGCAGTCCTGGAGGTACACATGGTGCCTCTGCAAAGAAAGTGTTATTCACAGTTGTGGGGTACATGAAGTGGGACCTACATTGTGCAGGCAGCACAGGTTGACTGTTCCTGTAAGTGGCTTCTTTGCTGGCTAGTAAGCCTTAGGGTTTCCAATTCACCTCATATAATGATGTCTCCTTTTTGTCTTCAGGGAGACTGCTTGAGGGAAGTCAGCTCAACTCTCCCTGTTTGTCCACACTGCAAACTAGTGACTTTTGTTCACCTCATGAAATGACTAAATAATGGCTATGGAAATGAGATGTTGGTGTTACTCTGGGGCAGGGGCTGAGGCCATTTCCTGCTCTTTTGGATAAATTTCTCAGTTAGTTTAAGGGGAATGGCAAATGAATTGTGATGAGAGCATGTGGTGGGTATGGCAGACCCAGCAGTTAGTTAAATTAAAGGCCTTTGCCATGATTTGAGAGAGCCACATCAGAGCATTTTTCTTCATAGGAAGGTGACAGGGTGACCCTAAAAAATCATATGATTCTTAATGTCCCTTATTTCCCCATACTTCTCAGGGTCTAAGCTGTCTCCTCCATTATCAGACTGTGTTGTTGTCTCTTTCCAGTGCTAAAAAACCAGCTTGTCTCATTTCAGTAACTATAATTTCACCTTATTTCTACCCATATCTATCCAGAACATTCATGTGCAAGAGGGATAAAGGCATTTTATAGAAACATATAGAGACTCAGTGTGTACCCCCGCTTTGTCCATGTGGGCCATGATAGGGGGACTTGGGGGGCAGTGCACTCATCAGGTGGTCATTATCTCTCTTATCTATAATCATGACAGCCAACAAAGCAACAATACAGGTGGTTAAACCAGAATTATATTTGAATTTCCTAGATCCCCTTCTGGGTGGGCTATCACTAGAAGTTGTACCCAGGAAGCCTGAGGTTACTGTTGGAGTAAATAACACATCATGCCCTAGATTGGTGAGGCAGAATCCAGGATGTTCAGATAAGTGTAAATAACCTTATGTAGTGGTGTATATGTGTGTCTGTCTGTGTGTATGTATGTGTATGTGTGTTCTTCCTGATCATTATCTGTGAAGTGGCCAAAAGGAGATGATCCCTTTCCATGGGCAGCCATATTTGATGACCAAACTGCTGTATTAAGATGTGTGGATCAGGAGGAGGTGAGGGAGATAGAGTCAGAAATCTTTTTGAGTCACTTTCTGAGAAGGTCTTACAATGCTCAATAGTACCATATGCTTTTGGACAGTAGGAAATGTAGAAGGTCCGCTGAATACCTCTACTCTCAACTAATTTATGGGTAGCTTTTGTGATAAAAAGTGTCCTATTGTCAGACAGCAAATGGTCTTTAAAGCTACCAACTTTATACTGATTTGTTTCAAGGTTCACAATGTATGGGTAGAGTTAGCTGATCAGACTGGAATAGCAACACCATACCCTGAACAGTTGTAAATAGTGGTGAGGCATCACCAGTAGCCCAAAGAGGTGGTCAAAGGTATTTTGTAATCAATTTGCCCAGGAAGAACTGGTCAACTTTTGGCATGAGTCCCAAGTCTGGCATCTGCAGTAACCTCTGCATAAGAAAAATATGTGCCCTTGTGCCCAGTCTATGATGGCAGATGCTTTGCCATGTTGGGGGAGATGATGGACCCATGCACCATTTGTGACAGTCTGTCTTGTCTAGTCTCTATCAGGAGCTTGATTCAATTTCATCTTTCATAAGAAGGATCCTTACCTGGGCATCTACATGAGTGACACATATTTTAATCCAAAACTAAGATCTATTTTAGTGGTATCCAAAAAGGGTAACCTTGAAATGCCAGTCTTTAATTTTCCAAGTGGCAGACAAAACAGCCAGCCATTGGCAATAGCTTGAGTCAGTAAGTCAGAAAAATATAATGAAGTTTATCAAGGGAGGTAATGTGTAGGTCTTGATAATGCCTTTGAGTTCTGTCCACTGAGCTGAGCAATCTTGTTGGTTTTCAGTTATTCATAGATGATTGAATATCTGTAGCAGCCAGTGGATACCACTGGGCTTCAGCTCAACCAAATCATCAGTGAACCAGGCCCAACATGTAGTAGAACCTCGATAAATCGAGGGTCCTATTGAGTCAGTGGTTTTGTTTTGAGCCGTGGAGTAGGGGATAAAGTTTCCCCCAAAGGGTATGCTGCCACATTTTTATGTGAGGCCTACATGCCACTGGGGCAAGACCAACTGCATTCTTGAATATATGCCATTCGTATTTGACAAGTGAGGCTTATTCAGCCTTTTCTACCTTGTTGAGCGACCATAAATGGGACTATCAAGCTGTAGAGTCACAAGATCTGGGGCATGGGAATGAAATTTAGTTTTGACTAGTTCAGTGACCAACTAATGGCTATAGCTGGTAGCCATATCAAGAGGTAATGAGTCTAAAACCTCAAAGGGTACCTCTGTCTCCTCTTGCCAGAGTCTCCAATTGGCAAAATCATTAGTTATAGAGAATTGTATCACAAAGTTGTCATTATGATTGTGAGGCCATAAAGGTAAAGAGTGTGCCCCAGCTTTCTGGACAGCTTTTAACATAGCCTGTTAGTTTGGGTCCAATTCAAAGGATACTATTTTGTAGGCTAGCTGATATAAAAGAACAAGTAGAATACTCAAATGCGGTCCAACACTGTCCCAATAGCAGAGTCAAGTAAAGTGCTGGGCTGTTTTTCCTTAACTGCTGGGTAGATTTAGCACTGTAAATCTGCTTACATAGTTCCAATGAACTTTACTTAGGTAGCAGGTCCCTGAATGTTTTGGGGGTTTATCAACCACCTCTGTAAGTAGAAGTGTCATAACTCAATCAGGGCTGTTGATATGGAGACTTCTGACTTGACACCAAAAGGACCTAATTTATATAGTGACTGTTTTGGGCATCAGAAGGTAAAGGAACTTGTGTGAAACCCTGACTCACCATTTGTTGCAAATGGCAGTTGGAAACTCCTGGGGTATCCTACTGCCTACTGGCCCTTCTCTACATGTAGCTGTTCTTGGTTAAGGGATCTCCTTTAGCATGTATGAGATGGGGAAGTACAAGCATATAACATCAAGTTCTACTGTATATTCAGATGTAGAAGCAACAACAACACTATCTTGAATGGACACATAGAATCCCTCCAAAGATCACATTATTTTCCCTTTTCTACTCTAAACCTTGCTCAAATCCTCTTATTTGTATGCTCCTCTTTTCCCACAGGAGAGTAGGTATGATGGTGACTTGAGTGCCTGCAACCAACAGAGTGGTAAATGTTTAAGAAACCCTCTCCAGGTTTTCCTAGCAGATTCAGATGGGTGTGTATTGTCCAGTCCCTCTTGGTAACAGGAAAACTTTAGTCCCCTTTCTAATTATCTTTTTTCTTGAAGCAGCTGAAGTTGGGGTAGTTTGGGAGGGAGGCATTAAGACTGAAGAGAGAGAGAATCTTTGACAGTAGACAAGATGTTTGCATTCACTTTTATTTTTGACCAGCATATCAGCTGCTAATGATCCAACCAACTTCCAATGCTTTCAATGTTTTTGGTCTACCCAAAGGCCTATGTTGAACAGCAAGGTTCTGTTTACTGACATCATTTATTTGAGCTTTGGGGACCCCTTAACTTAGAGGCCACTTTCATATTGCTTTTTCTCTGAGGCTGCAGGTTTTATGTCCTTTTGTTGATTTGTACTTGACTTGCATATTGGAGACATGTTTAAAGAATCTATCTTAATCCAGAGTATTTCTTGCTATTGTTAATAATGTTTAATGTAATTCCTGGTTTTAACATAAAAGTAGGGGAAATTTCCAGGTAGACCTGACCATACTAATTTATCTAGAGTCCTTTGGATCAGTTTCTCATTCTCTAGTGAACTTCTTCCGCGTTGTAAACCCAATCTGCGACAATAAGAGTCCAAATATGAGTCAATGCTTCACTAAGTTTTCCTATGGGAATCAGTCTCAGGGAAAGCTCTCTGTATTGTAGTCAGGACCCACTTCAAAATCTCTGGGACCTTTTTACTGTCATCTATGAATATATCTAAAATTTGCATGATAGATTGCAAGAGGTGTTGAGCCCAAAAATGGCCCACCTGCTTGTCATTCTGAATTGCTTACCAAACAGTCATTGAGTCCTGCCAAATTATCTCTAAAGTGAGTCAGTCAAAATTTTCGTAATCTCTCAGGTTTCTTCCCATAAATGATTTCCATTTTTCCCTTTTAGTACTCCTTGTAGATGATGCATGTCTCTGTAATTTTTATCTAAAAGAGGGTGAAACCTCCTTTGCCTACCAGGATGAATTTTAGCTGTACGGTCATACAGGATTGGTTCCAGGGCCCCTGAGTATACCAAAATTCAAGCATACTTAAATCCTGCAGTCAGCTCTGCAGAGCCAGCCTATGTGAAAAGTCAGCTCTCTATTTAGGTGGCTTTCACCTCCCACCAATGCTGTATTTTCAATCCGGGTTCAGTTTTGTAAAATCTGCCTATAAGTAGGCCTGTGCAGTTCAAACTTGTGGTGTTCAAAGGTCAACTGTAGTTCTTACCATGGGGCATACCTAAGGCTGATTGCCTGGTGAATGAGGAAGTCTTTCGGGCTAGAGGATAATTAAAGCATCCAGGGCACTGTTGAGGCAGGTGAACTGTGAATTCTTTAACCCATTTCCCAGTCAGTACTCAACAAGCAGTCACCTCTCCAATTAGAGTATAAAAAAGTTTTCTTCCCTGAGAAGATTCAGGGTAGTGAATTTTGTTTTGAATAGCAATTTTAGTTAGCGTAATGATTTTTTTACTTTAAAAATGAAATTTTGAAATAGTACAGAAAAGTTGAAAGAATCATACAGTGGTATAGTCATATGCCCACCATACAAATTTTATTATATTTGTATTATTACATATCCGTCCCTCCATCCTTTCATCAACCCATATTCTTTTCTGTTGTTCGGTTTCAAAGTAAATTGCAGACTTCAATACACTTCACCCCAAAACACTTCAGGGAACTTATCATTGATGATAATTCAATACTTAAGTTTGTTTTAAGTGAAAGGCACACATTACAAATATACAATTTAATGAATTTTGAGAAATGAATATACATCTATAACCCCCAATTCCTATCAAGATATAGAACACTAGTTCACCCCTGAGAGTAACATGTATTTTTACATGCAGTCAATCCCACATCTCCCAAAGGAAACTACTGTAATGATCTTTTTAAACCATAGGTTAGTGTTATCTGTTATAGAACTTCATATAAATGTAATCACACAGTATCTGTAGTATTTTGTGTACATTTTACTTTACTCAGAAAGATATTTTTGAGATTCATTCGCCTCGTGTTAACAGAAGTAGATTCCTTTGTATTCCAGAGTAGTATTCTATTGTGTAGATATACCAACATTTGTTTATCCAGTCTGTTGATTGATACCTGTGCTATTTCCAGTGTTTGACAATGAATAAAGCTACTATAAATATCGTTGCACATATCTTATTGTGTGTCTATTTTTAAGAAGTTTGTTATACATGATTTCAGAGAGCAAAAAATGTTTATGTTCATTAACTATTATGTCATATAGGGTTTGCTTTATCTTAGATATGCTCATTTATGTTCTAAAGGCCATACCTTATTTGATATTTCCCTAGCACTGCACTGCAATTCTCGGGTTTATGTATAGATTTATTATTCTTGACTTTTCTCAGCAATTAAAACTAAATCAATTTTTATGTGTTTCTTTTATTTATTTCACTACCATTTA